GAGCTGAGACTGTGCCACTGCACTCCAGCCTGGGTGACAAGAGCGAAACTCCGTTTCAAAAAATAATAATAAGTAAATAGATTTTTAAAAAATAAATAAAAAATAAAAATAAAACAAGGAAAATTCTGTCATCTGTGACAACATGGATAAACCAGGAGGACATTATGCTAAGTGAGAGAAGCCAGTAACAGAAAGATAAATACCAAATACCACATAAGTGGTATTTGTGGAATCTAAAAAAGTCTAACTCTTAAGAGGCAAAGAATGGTGTTTACCAGAGACTGAAAAATGGGGAAAAGGGAGATGTTAATTAAAACAGTACAAAATTTCAGTTAGTCAGGAGAAATAAACTTTGTTAATCGATTGCATAGAATAGCAACTACATAAATAATGTGTTGCATGTTTCAAAATTGCTAAAAGTAGATTTTAAATGTTTTCACCACAAAAAAGTGAGGTGATGGATTTAATTAGCTTGATTTAATCATTTCGCATTGTAAACATAGATCAAAACAGCATATTGTACCCTATCAGTATATAAAACATACAATTATTATTTGTCCATTTTTAAAAAGTTACTTTTCTCATACCTTATAACAAGACTGGACTTCCTCAGGGGACACAGAGCAGAGTCCCCGCCCTCGGGAGCTCATAACCGATCCCCCACGCTCGCCCTCGCGGCCACACTTTGAAAGCCCTCCCCTACCGGCTCTACACTCAAACAGCCCGAGGCTTCGGGCAGCCTCGAGTTCGGATTCCACTTCTCAGCCTTCTGGGGTCACTGAAACCCTCAGAACTCCGAGGACAAGTCGGACACGCCTTCGCCTCAGCCATCTTCGCCAGCGCAATAAGTCTCTGTGTCTTCACACTCCTGGTAGAGGGAAAACTAAAACCTCCGGGAGCCAGCGTCCGGCGGTGCCTGCAATCTAACCGGGATTTGGGGTTCCGAGCCACTTTTCCCACAAGCCACCGCGGTCATGGAGCTTTAGGCTTAAACTACATTTCCCAGAGGGCAACGGGAACACCCAATCTATGGCTTCCCTTCCGTTTTCGCGTGGTTCTTTTGCAAGGTGGGTTGAACTCATTTCAGTATATAACAGGCTGGGAACACTAACATCTCTTTTCTTCTCTCAGCTCTGGATTCTCTGGAGTTTGAATGTTTCCAGTATTGGAACCCCACCAAGTAGGACTGATCAGGTCTTACAATTCTAAAACCATGACCTGTGTAAGTTGATTAATTCTGTTTCCTTGCAATATTTATCCTAAGGAGTAAATATGTTGATTTCCAGAACTGGGGAAGACCTTTGAAGTTCTGTCCAACAAAGTATATGAAGGTAGGCTAGCTACGGTGGCTCATACCTGTAATTTTTTAAAATTTTGTAATGCATGGGTTTGCAGTTTCAGGAATTAGTGACATTCAGGGATGTGGCCATAGACTTCTCTCGGCAGGAGTGGGAATACCTGGACCCTAATCAGAGGGACTTATACAGGGATGTGATGTTGGAGAACTATAGAAACCTGGTATCACTGGGTAAGTTTATTTGCCTCAAGTAATTTAAAATGTTTATACCATGTGGCATTTCTTTTCTTATAAGGAGGACATTCCATTTCTAAACCAGTTGTGGTTGATTTACTGGAGCGAGGAAAAGAGCCCTGGATGATTTTGAGGGAAGAAACACAGTTCACAGGTAAGGAAGGCAGGGGACACCATCAGGGCCGGTTCGTTATTTTGTTTGTTTGTTTGTTTATTAGAGATGGGGGTCTCACTGGGTTGCTCAGCTGGTCTCTAACTCCTGGGCTCAAGCAGTCCTCCTGCATTGGCTTCCCAAAGTGCTGAAAATACAGGTGTGAGCCTATAATTAGTTATTATTGATATAAATTTTTTTTTTCCTTTTTTTTTTTTTTTTAGATGGAGTCTTGCTCTGTCGCACAGGCTGGAGTGCAGTGGCCCGATCTCAGCTCACTGCAACCTCCGCCTCCCAGGTTCAAGCAATTCTCCTGCCACAGCCTCCAAGTAGCTGGGATTACAGGTGTGTGCCACCAAGCCTGGCTAATTTTTGTACAAATTTTTTTTGTTGTCCTCTTTTGTTTCAGATTTGGATTTACAGTGTGAGATAATCAGCTACATAGAAGTACCCACTTATGAAACAGATATATCCTCTACACAACTTCAGAGCATATATAAGAGAGAGAAACTCTATGAATGTAAGAAATGTCAGAAGAAATTTAGTAGTGGTTATCAACTTATTCTACATCACAGGTTTCATGTCATTGAGAGACCCTATGAATGCAAAGAGTGTGGGAAGAACTTTCGTAGTGGCTATCAACTTACTCTACATCAAAGATTTCATACTGGTGAGAAACCCTATGAATGTACAGAATGTGGGAAGAACTTTAGAAGTGGTTATCAGCTGACTGTGCATCAGAGATTTCATACTGGTGAGAAAACCTATGAATGTAGGCAGTGTGGGAAGGCCTTTATATATGCCTCACACATTGTTCAACATGAGAGAATTCACACTGGTGGGAAGCCGTATGAATGTCAGGAGTGTGGGAGGGCCTTTAGTCAAGGTGGACATCTTAGAATTCATCAGAGAGTTCATACTGGCGAAAAACCATATAAATGTAAGGAATGTGGGAAGACTTTTAGTAGGCGCTCAAATCTTGTTGAACATGGGCAGTTTCATACTGATGAGAAGCCATACATATGTGAGAAATGTGGAAAGGCCTTTAGAAGAGGTCACCAGCTTACTGTACATCAGAGAGTTCACACTGGTAAAAAGCCATATGAGTGTAAAGAATGTGGGAAGGGCTATACCACTGCCTCATACTTTCTTCTACATCAGAGAATTCATAAAGGTGGAAAACCCTATGAATGTAAGGAGTGTAAGAAAACCTTTACTTTGTATAGAAATCTTACTCGGCATCAGAATATTCATACTGGTGAGAAACTTTTTGAATGCAAGCAATGTGGGAAGACCTATACTACTGGTTCAAAACTCTTTCAACATCAGAAAACTCATACTGGCGAGAAACCCTATGAATGCAAGGAATGCGGAAAGGCCTTTAGCTTGTATGGCTACCTTAAACAACATCAGAAAATTCATACTGGCATGAAACACTTTGAATGTAAGGAGTGTAAAAAAACCTTTACTTTGTATAGAAATCTTACTCGACATCAGAATATTCACACTGGTAAGAAACTTTTTGAATGTCAGGAATGTGGGAAGGCCTATAGTACTGGCTCAAACCTTATTCAACATCGGAAAACTCATACTGGTGAGAAACCCTATAAATGTAAGGAATGTGGCAAGACCTTTAGCTTGCATGGATATCTTAATCAACATCAGAAAATTCATACTGGTATGAAACCCTATGAATGTAAGGTATGTAGAAAAACCTTTACTTTCTATAGAAATCTTACTCTACATCAAAGTATTCATACTGATGAGAAACCTTTTGAATGTAAGGAATGTGGGAAGACCTTTAGACGTAGTTCACACCTTACTGCACATCAGAGCATTCATGCTGATAAAAAACCCTATGAATGTAAAGAATGTGGAAAGGCCTTTAAAATGTATGGCTACCTTACCCAACATCAGAAAATTCATACTGGTGGAAAACCTTATGAATGTAAAGAATGTGGGAAGGCCTTCAGTCGTGCTTCAAACCTTGTTCAACATGAGAGAATTCATACTGGTGAGAAACCCTATGTGTGTAAGCAGTGTGGGAAAACCTTCAGATATGGTTCAGCCCTTAAAGCCCATCAGAGAATTCATAGGAGCATAAAAGTGTAAGACCGTAAAGAGTACGAGCGCGCCATTCATCATCAGACAGCCCACACTGGTGAGAAATGATGGAATGTTAGTCTTATAGGTATGGCTTTAGCAATTGAGAGAGTTCAAAATGCAGATCTTGCCACATTAGAAAGCATTCAATGTCAGTCCTGTTTTAATGGAATATCTGACTATTCAATGGTAAATTAAGAAAAAAAAAAAAAAAAACAGGAATCCCAGTTT